CCTGTATGACATAGAAATACAAAAAATAATAATAACATAGAAATACAATACCTGGCCCAACGTTGTGGCTCACGCCTGTAATCCCAGCACTTTGGGAGGCCAAGGCAGGCGGATCACTTGAGGTCAGGAGTTCGAGATCAGCCTGGCCAACATAATGAAACCCCGTCTCTACCAAAAATACAAAAATTAGCCGGGCATGGTGGCACTCGCCTGTAATCCCAGTCTACTCGGGAGACTGAGGCAGGAGAATCTCTTGAACCTGGGGCGGCAGGGGGGTTGTGGCGCGGAGCTTGCAGTGAGCCGAGCTCCTCCACTAGGCAAAAGGGCGAGACTCTGTCAGGAAAAAAAAGAGAAGAAAAGAAATACAATACCCGAAAAGTTTTAGTAATTCCTTAAATCAGTTATCTTTGAATTATTATCCAAAAAAGATCCACACATTGAAACATTTTGTTGATACATCTCTTAAATCTCTTTTATTCTGAAGTGTTTTCCCCTCCCACATTTCCCACTTTGCCATTTTTTTGAAGACGACAGATCATTTGTCCCATATAATTTCCTACATTTTGGATATGGTTGATTTCATACCTTTGGTGTCTTAACATATTCCTGCTAATCTCTATATAGCCTATAAACTGGTAGTTAGATCTTGAGGCTTGATTAGGTTCAATTTTTGGCAATAGGTGATGCTCTGTATTTCCTATGCATCTCACCAGGAAATGATATGATGGTATGATTGATCAGAGTTGAGGTATTGTTAGCTAGCCTGATGCATTCATTATGTCTTTTTTTTTTTTTTTTTTTTTTTTTTTGAGGCAAGGTCTAGCTTTGTTGCCCAGGCTGGGGTGCAGTAGCGCGATCGCAGTTCACTGCAACCTCCGCCTCCCTGACTCGAGCGATTCTCCCACCTCAGCCTCTGGAGTGCTGCGACCCCAGGCGCCGCCACCTAATTAATAGACGCGTTGCCTCCGTTTTTCAAATGTCCCTTTCAGGACGCCGTCCCCTTCCTGGTACGCGAAGCGCTGGGAGCGAAAGGGACTTCCGGGAGATCTAGGAAGTCGCTTCTTTTTCTGGTAGAAGGCGGGGTTCTCCTCGTACGCTGCGGAGTCTCTGCGGGGTGTAGACCGGAATCCTGCTGACGGGCAGAGTGGATCAGGGAGGGAGGGTCGAGACACGGTGGCTGCAGGTCTGAGACAAGGCTGCTCCGAGGTAGTAGCTCTCTTGCCTGGAGGTGGCCATTCATTCCTGGAGTGCTGCTGAGGAGCGAGGGCCCATCTGGGGTCTCTGGAAGTCGGTGCCCAGGCCTGAAGGATAGCCCCCCTTGCGCTTCCCTGGGCTGCGGCCGGCCTTCTCAGAACGAAGGGCGTCCTTCCACCCCGCGGCGCAGGTGACCGCTGCCATGGCTTTTCCCCATCGGCCGGACGCCCCTGAGCTGCCTGACTTCTCCATGCTGAAGAGGCTGGCTCGAGACCAGCTCATCTATCTGCTGGAGCAGGTCAGTGCTTGCCTGACGCCTTTATCGCATCTGTGAGTGACCCAACATATTGTGTCTCCTTCAGCTTCCTGGAAAAAAGGATTTATTCATTGAGGCAGATCTCATGAGCCCTTTGGATCGAATTGCCAATGTCTCCATCCTGAAGGTACTGTCCCTTTCCCCTGGGGGCCATGCCCCCTTCACTGTTTTTTTTTCTTTCTCTCTCATAGATTGTGCTTCTTGGTCAGACCCCGCATCAAGAATATGCGATACATTGCCAGTGAGTGTGCCATGGTACTATGTGTAACTGTGGACTTGCTGGGCTGCATTCCTTCTCTCTGTAGGTCTTGTCAATGCTGACAAATTGGCTGGCCGAACTCGCAAATACAAAGTGATCTTCAGCCCTCAAAAGGTGAGTTTGGATCCTGGAGGAAGTGGGATAAGTAGTTACTAATCAATTTCCTTTTCTCTTTCAGTTCTATGCGTGTGAGATGGTGCTTGAGGAAGAGGGAATCTATGGAGGTGAGAGGAGATGAATGTGAGTGGAAAGGGAATGCAGGGAGGCTGATGCTCTCTGTCCCCACAGATGTGAGCTGTGATGAATGGGCCTTCTCTTTGCTGCCTCTTGATGTGGATCTGCTGAGCATGGAACTACCAGAATTTTTCAGGGATTACTTTCTGGTAAATGCAGAGGCCCTTGTGTCTTGGCATCATCATATCTTTGTGGCTTGTGTGGTCCCTGCAGGAAGGAGATCAGCGTTGGATCAACACTGTAGCTCAGGCCTTACACCTTCTCAGCACTCTCTATGGACCCTTTCCAAACTGCTATGGAATTGGCAGGTGCGCCAAGGTAAGAGCACTAGCAGTACTGTTGTCCCAGCACACAAGACTGAGAATGTCTTGGGCCCTGGCAGATGGCATATGAATTGTGGAGGAACCTGGAGGAGGAGGAGGATGGCGAAACCAAGGGCCGAAGGCCAGAGATTGGACATATCTTTCTCTTGGACAGAGGTAAATTATGCCCAGCGTTCCTGTCATCTTTCAGAACCTTCATGGTCAGGGATCTCTGTTTCAGATGTGGACTTTGTGACAGCACTTTGCTCCCAAGTGGTTTATGAGGGCCTAGTAGATGACACCTTCCGCATCAAGTGTGGTAAGTGCTATGGTCCTCTGCATCTTGGCAAGAGATCCTAATAGCTGTCCCTCTGCTCTCAAAGGGAGTGTCGACTTTGGCCCAGAAGTCACATCCTCTGACAAGAGCCTGAAGGTGCTACTCAATGCCGAGGACAAGGTGAGGGTGTGGGTGCTAGCAATGGGCCCACCAGTAAGCTGTTCTTGTCTTACTGTCCTCACAGGTGTTTAATGAGATTCGGAACGAGCACTTCTCCAATGTCTTTGGCTTCTTGAGCCAGAAGGCCCGGAACTTGCAGGCCCAGTATGATGTGAGGCTCCAAGCCCTGCTCCTCTGTTTTGTTGGGGGGTTCACCTTTGGGAATTTTCCCACAGCGCCGGAGAGGCATGGACATTAAGCAGATGAAGAATTTCGTGTCCCAGGAGCTCAAGGGCCTGAAACAGGAGCACCGCCTGCTGAGTCTCCGTAGGTTTCAGCTTGAGGGGCGTGAGGGGAAGGAGTATGTCAGCTCCCTTTGTCCAACCTGCAGATATTGGGGCCTGTGAATCCATCATGAAGAAGAAAACCAAGCAGGATTTCCAGGAGCTAATCAAGACTGAGCATGGTAACTGCCGCAGCCTTGCTGTGCTACTGCCCCCAGTAACAGGCTCTCCTCTGATTACTCACAGCACTGCTAGAGGGGTTCAACATCCGGGAGAGCACCAGCTACATTGAGGAACACATAGACCGGCAGGTGCGCAGGTGGAGGGCTGGGGGTGCCAAGAATCAATTCTCCTTGATTCTTTCTTCCTATGCAGGTGTCGCCTATAGAAAGCCTGCGCCTCATGTGCCTTTTGTCCATCACTGAGAATGGTGAGCCCAAAAGACTGAAGATGAGAATGTCATCATGCACCTGTCTTATTTTCTTCACTCTTAGGTTTGATCCCCAAGGATTACCGATCTCTGAAAACACAGTATCTGCAGGTAAGGCCTGGAGAATGTATTCTTGAGGGAACCTCAGTAAATAGTCTAATTGCATCTTCTTCAGAGCTATGGCCCTGAGCACCTGCTAACCTTCTCCAATCTGCGAAGAGCTGGGCTCCTAACGGAGCAGGCCCCCGGGGACACCCTCACAGCCGTGGAGAGTAAAGTGAGCAAGCTGGTGACCGACAAGGCTGCAGGTAAGCAGGGAGCACAAGTGACCCCTGCTCCATAGGTGAAACCTGACACAGATTTCTTCCCCAGGAAAGATTACTGATGCCTTCAGTTCTCTGGCCAAGAGGAGCAATTTTCGTGCCATCAGCAAAAAGCTGAATTTGGTATGTGGAACAGGGATGGTTAGGGGAGACAGCACTTGCCTAATGAAGTCCCTTTGTCTTACAGATCCCACGTGTGGACGGCGAGTATGATCTGAAAGTGCCCCGAGACATGGCTTACGTCTTCGGTGGTGCTTATGTGCCCCTGAGCTGCCGAATCATTGAGCAGGTGAGAGCATGTAATTCTTGCTCCCATTCATATAGCCTTAAAAACAGTGCTTACACCTTCCCAGGTGCTAGAGCGGCGAAGCTGGCAGGGCCTTGATGAGGTGGTACGGCTGCTCAACTGCAGTGACTTTGCATTCACAGGTATGTGGCATTAACAGTGGGGTAGGCTGGCAGGGAAGGGCTGAATCTGGTCTGATCCTCACAGATATGACTAAGGAAGACAAGGCTTCCAGTGAGTCCCTGCGCCTCATCTTGGTGGTGTTCTTGGGTGGTTGTACATTCTCTGAGATCTCAGCCCTCCGGTTCCTGGGCAGAGAGAAAGGTAAGAGAGAGCAGAAAGGTGAGAATTGGCCTTGTCTCTTCTGCTGCTGCATTTGACTCCTTAGGCTACAGGTTCATTTTCCTGACGACAGCAGTCACAAACAGCGCTCGCCTTATGGAGGCCATGAGTGAGGTGAAAGCCTGATGTTTTTCCCGGCCAGTGTTGACATCTTCCCTGAACACATTCCTCAGTGAGATGCAGGCATCTGGCACCCAGCTGCTATAACCAAGTGTCCACCAACTACCTGCTAAGAGCCGGGAGCATGGAACGTGTTGGGATTTAGAGAACATTATCTGAGAAAAGAGTTCACTTCCTGCTCCCAGGATATTTCTCTTTTCTGTTTATGAAGTACAACCCATGCTGCTAAGATGCGAGCAGGAAGAGGCATCCTTTGCTAAATCCTGTTTGAATGTCATTGTAAATAAAGCCTCTGCTCTCAGATGTAATACGTTGGTCGTTCTGGACACGCACTTCCATCTTTATTAGTGAAAGCCCATTGGAGCTTGCTACAGGGGCTTCCTGTGCTTCTTGGCCTGGACTTTGTAGTGGCTCCAGGCCTGGTCTGGTTCTTCCCTGTAAAAATCACTCTACCACTCTGTACCTGAGTTTCCTCTACCATAAAATGAGGGAGATGGCTGAGGTGACCAGCAAGCACGTTTCCAGTTCTAAAATGTTGTGATTCATTACATTTTTGAGAAAATGACTTTGTTGTTTTAATTTAAGGAGGCACTTCAA